ACAGGAAGTTTACATCATTACTTTTAATCTATCTTATCTTACATTTTAAATGTCTCTTAAGTCTTCATTAAAATAAACACATTTCTTCAATCCTACATTCACATCAAACCACCATTTTGTGTAAGACTTCCTGACTACAGTAATTTCTATTACACACAAAATGTATTGTTTTACTCTAAATTCTGCCATGACTATTCTGCTAACCTCTCTGAAGTCATACATAATTAATTTTAGCAAATATTCATTGAAACTCTGTATTGGGCATTATATTAGATGTTTAGGATACCGCCATGAAAGATGCTGTTATAGCCCTAAAGAGACTTATTGGTGCTTTTTCTTTATTTTTGATAGTGTCACATAAGGTTGCACTACCTTTTCTACACAATAATAGTAGCCATCATTGATTTTAGATACTGGGAGAACATTTCAGTATGTTAATTCTATTCCTCACACATTCCTGTAAGGTAGGTATTATTTAACTCATTTTATAGATGAGGAATAGTTTTAAGGGATAAAATAACCTCCCTTAAGTCACATGGTTTAGTAAATTATGGAGCTAGTTCTTGACTCCAGATCTGGTTCATTCCAAAATTTCTTACTATTCTGTGCCTTATCTTTGCATGACCATTTACTGTTCCTGGTTTCAATAATTAGCAATTTCTCAATAAGGTGTCACTTGACATGGTTATTTTCTCCAATGATTTCTGTCGTTTCTATGAATTAAATCCTGGAATAAAGTTTGTCATTGTTCCTTTCCTGTAATTTGTGGGAGATGAAAGTTTGTAAGTCTAGGATTTATCAGTTCTGGGCATCCTGGAAAGGTGACAGCAGTGGTGGCAGCTGAGTTTTGCAATATCTTTATGAGTCCCCATGTAAAAACAGGGAAAAGTGCAAAAGTCATAAATGTACAGCTCAGTGGATTTTCAAACACACCCATATGCAGATAAAAATAGAACATTTATGACACTCCCCAAAGCCCCTTTGTTACATGATTTAAAGAGCCAGAGGCCATGTGCACGGGTTCACATGGCCTGTGGAGGAAACACCTGAGCAGTGTTTCCTCCACAGGGGTCTCAGTCTGGGCTCTAAAGAGCTCCTCCACCAAGTTTCTAAATTTTAATAATTTCAGCCTATTGTTCCCCCAGAGTAGTAACTGCTTTCTGGAACTGAACTCTGTGATAATGTAGTATTTACTTTTTGCCTTTTCAATAACCTAGTTAACAATTTTATACCTACTGAGTTCTATTTAAATAATGGTATTTTCTATCTCCTGACTGGACAGATACCCAGGAGTAGGGTTTGAACTTCCTACTTTCTGGTTTGCATATATCTTATTAAGATAACTAAAGTACTTGCTACTTGCCAGTCTTCAGACCCGGTCAGTGTAATGTCATCAGTGCAGCAGATCAGTGTGATGTGTGATTTCTCAATGTGATCAAAATCTCTGGACTATTTTAGAGAGCAAGAGTGTTAACATAGACCTGAAGCAAGACTGTAATGGTTGAACAAAGCACAAAGTGCTTCTGAGATTTTTTGCAAATTAATAGGAAGAAAAAAGCATTTGCTTCCAAGTTATAAGAATTGTGTTGATTTGACCCCGTAAAAATACTACATCTTGAATACTAGCTGCAATTACAGTCACGACCTTTCTGTGTTTATAATTCATAGCTATTCTCCAAGATCCATCTGTCTTATATTTAGATCAAACAGGTAAGTTAGTGGAATGTGGTAGCTATCACCACATCACAGACCATATTTTACTTTACCATTTCAGGAGCAGCTGCATTGGCATGGAAGAATCCTATTTCAAGCTGGTTTACTGCTATGCTCCACTGTTTTGGTGGAGGAATTTTATCCTGTCTACTGCTTGCAGAGCCTCCATTGAAGTTTCTTGCAAACCACACTAACATATTACTGGCATCTTCAATCTGGTAAGCTGCCAGTATGGTGACCTATGTGACATAATATATTAAAATGTTTACATTTCATTTTCAGGTATATTACATTTTTTTGCCCGCATGACCTAGTTTCCCAGGGCTATTCATATCTACCTGTTCAACTACTGGCTTCGGGAATGAAGGAAGTGACCAGAACTTGGAAAATAGTAGGTGGAGTCACACATGCTAATAGCTATTACAAAAATGGCTGGATAGTCATGATAGCTATTGGATGGGCCCGAGGTAATATTGACAATATGTGTTCATAAATATTCCAAATATTCTTGTTTTATTTTCATATTTTTAGGTGCAGGTGGTACCATTATAACGAATTTTGAGAGGTTGGTAAAAGGAGATTGGAAACCAGAAGGTGATGAATGGCTGAAGATGTCATAGTAAGTTGGTATAAATTATACTGAGACCTAGAACTTGCTGATTTAAAATGTGTTTTATTTTCAGCCCTGCCAAGGTAACCCTGCTGGGGTCAGTTATCTTCACATTCCAGCACACCCAGCATCTGGCAATATCAAAGCATAATCTTATGTTCCTTTATACCATCTTTATTGTGGCCACAAAGGTAAGAATTCAAAGTACCTATAATTATTACAATTTAAATTCAAAATTAAACTTTTTTCCCCCAGATAACCATGATGACTACACAGACTTCTACTATGACATTTGCTCCTTTTGAGGATACATTGAGTTGGATGCTATTTGGCTGGCAGCAGCCGTTTTCATCATGTGAGAAGAAAAGTGAAGCAAAGTCACCTTCCAATGGCGTTGGGTCATTGGCCTCAAAGCCGGTAGATGTTGCCTCAGATAATGTTAAAAAGAAACATACTAAGAAGAATGAATAAATTTACGTGATGAGCTCTACAAGGCCAAAAATTTTTTTTCTTATCTACCTGTTATATTGTGCTAATTTTTCTATGTATGTGATGTGAAATGAAGACTATATATATGGAATGGAGGTGACAGAAAGAAAGAAATTCTTTGTTTGAGGGAGACTTCCCCTTTCTGGATTGTATTTGTAGAGTGTTACGAGTGTATCATGTGATTATGCTTTACCGGTATAAGAGATTCTGTTGTGATTATTTGAATAGTTTTATATTAATAAAAGAAGACAAAATTTTTTAAATGTTAGAAAAAGCAGATCTGTCATTGCAAAGTAACAAAAATTTTAAGCTTTTAAAAATGTAGATTTTTCATATTTTTAAAATTTGAATCTATTTGAGCTTTAGTTCAGCAGAATTAAATTTTTACTTGACATTATCATTAAAATTGCTAGGTATGGAGAACAATTCCTATTTTATTTTGAACACTGAGAAGAGTAAACTTTTCCTAAAACACTTTATATTATAAATGAAAATAAATTGCTAGTTTATATTTTAGATATAAACATCATATTTTTTATTAATACCTACATCAAATGGAAAATATCTGAAATTTTTTTTCCATAGCAGGTATTTTCTACTAGAAGTAGTTTTACTACTTTTCATTTAGAACAGAGTATGAGTCTTAATCTGAAGTCTTTTTCATGCCCTTGTTTTAAAAAAACTACTTTTTTTGGCCTCAAAAAAATCAAGGGTGTAATTTTTAATAAATTGTTAATCCTATGTTTTGTAATTTTCATTTTAGGAGCTTGACTTATTTTTTTCTCTCTCATAAAAACACATTTGTTTTAATTGTAGGAGAAATTTTCTCAGCATTTTGCATGTTCTTTCTAATCTTTGTTGGTCTGAATATATTGGTAGTAATTACTGTAATTATTCAACAAAAAGCATATCCGTTCAAAAATTTTTCCACTATGTCTTTTTTCTAGTGGCTACTGTTTTAGTTTTCTAGTTGAATATCTCTGACAAGCTTTCGTATGGTTTTGTTATATTTTCATCTACATGTAATGTGTTATTAATTTTATTAAATGAAAACTAATCACCTTCATGTGGAAATGCTCTGAGAATTGTCCTTAGGCATTTGGTAGTAACCAGCTAACCAAGAAGAAACAGAGAAACCAGAACTTCATATGGCAGTCCATTTAGATGAAGAATGATGATATAAAATCTGGTTCCTTCTTAGCAAAATAAAAAACAAACAAGAAAAGATACTAAATGATGTTAATTTTCTTACTTTATGATTTAGAAGTCCAGTTATAATATTAAAACTCTGTGACATAGTTTCTTTTACCAAAACCATGAACCTACTCCCCGTATCAGGTATTTTCGATGGTTTAGAAGTACTCAAGTCACATCACATTCAAGTTAGAAGTTTTTTTTTTGTTGTTGTTATTTTAAATTTTTAACAAATATAAACACCAGCAGATACTATTACTTGCTTAAAAAATTGGGAGGGGGCACTTTTCATAGTCTTGGAATGCTAAGAAGTTTTATTTTTAATATTGTGACAGAAAGCTTTAAGTATTTAAGAGCTCTGTATTATATTTGATACTCTTACAGTTAAAAACTTTTCAAAATTAATACATTGTTAATTATTGACCAGTTTTGAAGTTTGGGTTTAACTGTAGTTGAAATGGAAGGACTCTTGTTTTACACTTGTATTAAAGATAAATTTATTAAAATAAGTTATTTAGCACCAATGGAGTATTACATTATTTTTATGTTTTATATTTTTCTTGAGGTAGAGTTTCAGAACTCATCTAGTATTTTGACTAATATAGTATATATTCAGTGATTACTGTTCAAATGGGACATTGGTAGAAACTTTATTAATCTATGCAAGTATCCTATAACCCTCAATTCAAGGCTCTTTTGTAAAAAATGTACTGGAGAACATGGCTTAGGCCTGAAACCCATCCTGAATCTATTCAGGTCACCTGTAGAGTCTTGACTTGGATTTGCAAAGCAGATTGTTAGACTCCTTACCCAATGTGAAGTGTGAATAAGGCCTATAGGCCTGCCTCACACAGCTAATCAGAGGTGGCACTGAGAAAGTCAAGTCCTAATAGGTCTCCTTAAAAAAAAAAAGGAGACAAAAAGCTGGCAAGAACATGAGCCAGCTTCCCTCAGTGCTGTCACTCTCAAGTAAAACATGGCCAAATGAATATCAAACTGGTTTATCAGATTAGTCACTCTTCCTTACTGAGGGAGTATCAAGTAAGGGCTGGAGAGAGACCAGATATGTGGAGTTGTTGGCTTTCAGTGGAAATGGTAGCCTCCCTGTGGGTAGAGACCAAAAGGTAGAGAGATGACAGAAGGGAGACTCTGATTAGTGTATTTTTTTTTTGTCTATTCCTTAAAGCCCAGACACCTTTCCATTAAAATCTACTTCAAATCACAAGTTGATTACAATTGAGTGGAACATCCCATGTTGTAAATGGAATAATGTGTTCAGAATGCTCTTTCTTTCCCCCAATAAAGCCCTTTATAGTGTTTGCCCCAGGTGTAATTCACATCCTTGGTAATATTCATTCAGTTGTTTATT